AGGGGTAGGCGGTGGTAAGCAGCAGGCACATGTGCGCGGGCGAGAGCCCCGCAGACTGGGAAGGCGGGCCCATGGCAGGGGGTCTGCGGGGATCGCGTAGGCGCGGGCCTTGCCCTGCAGCCGCTTCCCGGGCGATGCGCACACAAAGCGCCCTCGGCAGCGCCTGGCCCGGGGCCCGCGCTCTCTTAGGGTCCGGGCCCTTCCCGCCGCTGCTGGGGCGGCCGACCGGGATGCGGCCGGGGAACCCTAGGCTCTGGGGCCCTGGGAAGGGGGACGACGGCGGGGAGTAGGGATGTGCAGGGATCGGGCGAAGCCCAAGCGACTTAGGGACCAGAGCCACCCCAAGCGCCGACTTCGCCCGCTCGCACGTCCCGGGTCCCTCGCGCGCAGGCCCCGCCCCTCTCACCCCGCCGCACGCCACAGGGTGACGTCTGGGCTCCCAGCCGCATCGCCCTGACTCCCGCGCGGGCCCCGCCCCCTGCCGCTAGCCAATCTGTGCGTTTGTGACTTTTGGGCCCGCAGCCCCGCCTGCTCCCACAGCGATACCGGTTTGCATTGCCCTGACTCCCGCGCGGGCCCCGCCCCCTACGCCGCTAGCCAATCCATGCATTAGTGGCGTCCGGGCTCGCAGTACCGCTCGCTCCCACCGCGAGACCTTCTGCTCCGCGCCCGCGCGGGCCCCTCCCCCTCCATCGCTAGCCAATCCCCGTTTTGTGACGTATGGGCTCGCGGCCCCGCTCGCTCCCACCGCGAGACCTTTTGCTCCGCGCCCGCGCGGGCCCCGCCCCCTCCATCACTAGCCAATCCCCGTGCTTGTGACATATGGGCTTGCGGCCCCGCCCGCTCCCATCGCGAGACCGGTTCCCACCGCCCTGACTCCCGGGCGGGCCCCGCCCTCTCCGCCGCTAGCCAATCCTCGCGTTGATGACGTTTGGGCTCGCGGCCCCAGCCTCCCAGCTCTCAGGGCACGGCCGGTCTGTGCCGGCTGCTCCCGCGGTTAGGTCCCGCCCCGCGCAGCGCGCGCAGCCTGCGGAGCCAGCGGCCGTGACGCGACAACGATTCGGCTGTGACGCGACAACGATTCGGCTGTGACGCGAGCGCGGCCGCTCCCGATGCGCTCGTGCCGCCCCCGCCGTGCTCCTCGGCAGCCGTTGCTCGGCCGGTTTTGGTAGGCCCGGGCCGCCGCCAGGCCTCCGCCTGAGCCCGCACCCGCCATGGACAACTACGCAGATCTTTCGGATACCGAGCTGACCACCTTGCTGCGCCGGTACAACATCCCGCACGGGCCTGTAGTAGGTACGCGGCGGCGGGCGGGACCCCTTCCGGGCCCCGCGGCCCTGACCGCCCCGTGTCCGGCCAGGATCAACTCGTAGGCTTTACGAGAAGAAGATCTTCGAGTACGAGACCCAGAGGCGGCGGCTCTCGCCCCCCAGCTCGTCCGCCGCCTCCTCTTATAGCTTCTCTGGTGAGAGCCTCGCCTGTGGGGACAGCCTGGGAGCAAACAGTTCTGTCTCCTCCTTTCAATCCAGACTTGAATTCGACTAGAGGGGATGCAGATATGTATGATCTTCCCAAGAAAGAGGACGCTTTACTCTACCAGAGCAAGGGTAAGGCAGGGGTTGGGTGGGCACGCTGGCACCCCCCTCTGCTACCGCTGCCCCCCTTCCCAAGGCTACAATGACGACTACTATGAAGAGAGCTACTTCACCACCAGGACTTATGGGGAGCCCGAGTCTGCCGGCCCGTCCAGGGCTGTCCGCCAGTCAGTGACTTCATTCCCAGATGCTGACGCTTTCCATCACCAGGTGAGCTGGCTGGCAGGCGTCCTGTACTTGGGGCCAGTCCCCTCGCCCTGACTCTCTTCTGCAGGTGCATGATGACGATCTTTTGTCTTCTTCTGAAGAGGAGTGCAAGGATAGGTGCGTAGTGGGGGAGCCCAGGGACGGGCTGGCCTGGCCCACTTGCTCCCCTCTTTTGCCTCAGGGAACGCCCCATGTACGGCCGGGACAGTGCCTACCAGAGCATCACGCACTACCGCCCTGTTTCAGCCTCCAGGAGCTCCCTGGACCTGTCCTATTATCCTACTTCCTCCTCCACCTCTTTTATGTCCTCCTCATCATCTTCCTCTTCATGGCTCACCCGCCGTGCCATCCGGCCTGAAAACCGTGCTCCTGGGGCTGGGCTGGGCCAGGATCGCCAGGTCCCGCTCTGGGGCCAGCTGCTGCTTTTCCTGGTCTTTGTGATCGTCCTCTTCTTCATTTACCACTTCATGCAGGCTGAAGAAGGCAACCCCTTCTAGAGGGAGCCATGAGGGTCTGGGCTTCAGAGCTAGGTCTTTGGGGAAGTCCTGGCTGACTGCCTTAGCAGTGGGGGTGGGGGTGGGGGCAGGGGCAGGGGCTTTATGTGTTTTTGCTTGGGGGGCGCTGGGCCTAGCCCAGAGTAGTGCTTGCTCCCCCTGCCTTGTCCCACCAGGGAGGCAGCAGACTCAGGCCCTCCATGGTCCTCTTTGTCATTTTGTTGACATGCATTCCTCCTTTTGTCATCTTGTTGGGGGGAGGGGATTAACCAAAGGCCACCCTGACTTTGTTTTTGTGGACACACAATAAAAGCCCCGTTTATTTGTAATGCGTTGGCTCTTCCTGGAGGAGAGGGTTGGG